TTTCCTCGCCCATTTAGTGCCTTTCATGTAGAATTTCCACCTGTTGTCTGCTGTGCTGCCACTGCTTGTCCTCCCTCCCTGCCACACAGAGCTGTGTTCTCTGCCTGCCACTCACGCCTACTTCTCTGATCAGGGTTTGTGGAACCCTCCAGCGTGGTCACCATTCTGGTACCTGTGGTAACACGCTCAGCCTTGGTGTGGCACATTCTAGGTCTACCGTTTGTATTCACCAGCCTGTGAGCTTGTGTACATGGGACATGTATCTTCGTTTTGGGGGCTTTCTCCTTCCACTTGATGCCCATCCCTTGAGCGTTTACTACTTGTGGAGCGCTTGGCTTTCAGGCCGTAGAGAGCTTTCCAATCAGTGGTGTCCAGGTAAAAACAAAAGAAGGAAAAAAAGCTTCTAACCTAGCCCTTCTCAGACTTGACTGTGTGTTTGAGCCCCCAGGGTTCTGGTGGTTAGGGCTGGATGGAGTCTGAGCCTCTGCGTGTCTAACAAGATCCCTGGTGGTGCTGCTGCTGTTTCTTGGGTCATGGCCAGTGAGCAAGAAGAGCAGGGAAGTGGGCTGGAGAGGACTGCAGAAACCAGCACAGGGCCTGTTTTGCCTCCTGACATGTGTGGATGCCAGATTCCTGCTTTTTCCTCACCTACTAGGAACAGCGGCTGCACATCCTCTGGTGGTCTTGCGTGGGCTCCTGCTCTGTGGCTGTCAGCGAGCCTTTTACCCCATGCTCAGGCCCCTCTTAGGGGGCAGGGTAGTGTTGGGATGGAGTTTGGAGGTGAGCACAGCATTCGTAGTCACTATCACAACCTTAAATTGTTATTCTGCTTCTTTTTTTTGAGACAGAGTCTCACTCTGTCACCCAGGCTGGAGTGCAGTGGCGCGATCTCGGCTCACTGCAAGCTCCGCCTCCCAGGGTCAAGCAATTCTGCCTCAGCCTCCGGAGTAGCGGAACTACAGGCGCGTGCCACCACACCCAGCTAATTTTTTGTATTTTTAGTAGAGATGGGGTTTCACAGTGTTAGCCAGGATGGTCTTGATCTCCTGACCTCATGATCCACCCATGTCAGCCTCCCGGAGTGCTGGGATTACAGACCGCACCTGGCCGTTATTCTGCTTCTTAAAGCAATGTTCCCCTGCCTGTCTCCAATATCCTGTCTCAGAACTGTCAGCCAGACTGTGCCAGGCCTGGGGCCCTCCTTGGTGCCAGCACTAGCAGGGGAAATCAGCTGCAGGTCTCCAAGGTCTTCCTGGCCTCATTCCTTGCTGGCTCCAAACCCGGAAGTGATGAGGAGAGGGAGGGGACTGAGGCTGTACCTTCTGGGGGAAGCACAGTTTGGAGGCACTTTCGGTCCAGCTCTCCTCTCAGCAGCCCATTCCAGCCTTTTCCTTGTGCTGGGGTGTTAGCCCGGGCTTCCTCACCTCAGAAGGGACAGTACCCATGGGCGGGTGGCTCGGACCATGCAGGGCTTGGCCCTGCTGTGGGCAGTACGAGGTCATCAGTAGGTCCCATGGGCATTTCAGGACGGGCTTGGGAAAGTCACTGGGCTGGGGTGGATGCTACCTCCCTCACTTTAGGCCACAGGGCTGGCCTGAGGAGCAGAGGAGGAGGAGGCCAGCCTCAGGTCCCAATCGCTGCATCACCAATGTGTTGAGTGGAACCCGAGTGTTTATTTTGTAGAAGCTGCGTTGGAGAGAGCTGGGCTCCTGGCATTTGTGGAGCCTGTTGCTTTCCAGGAGGATGGTCTGGGAGGAGAGCCAGGAGCTGCTGGCCGGCATCCAGGTCTGGGCTGGATTACATGGCTGGGCTTGCCCAGAGCAGTGAGCCCCACCCACCACCAGCCCATTCCTGAAGGGACAGGGAAGGAGGTCATGGAGGGTGGGGGTGTTCCCAGAGGAGCAGCAAGCACAACCTGGGCCTCCAAAGCAGGCTGCATGGGGGCTCCACCTTGTCACTTCTGGTGGAGGAGCTGGGCAGACCCCATGCCCTCACAGTGAGTTTGGGAGAATACACCCAGGTGGGGCCCTGCTGTGGATAGGCAGGTGGTGCTGGGGGGTGGGGGAGTGAGGGTGGAGGTGCAGACTGGAGTCCCTGCTCCTGGCACACCAGTGCATGGAGGGCGGTGCCTCCTCTAGCTCCCCCAAGCAGCTTGGCAGTTGGAAGCCATGTGTGAGTGGCATCCCTGGCCCTGCCTGCGTTGGGCGGGGGGGTCATCAGACTACAACTCTGGAGTCAGGCTTTAGGTCCTCACTCTGCTACCTACATGCTCTTGTGACCCTGGGCAAGTTGCTTAACCCCCAAGAACCTTTAATTTCTTATCTGAAACTGCAGAGATAACGCCCCGCTCACTGGGCCTGTGGGAAGATTGAGGAGATCAGACCTGCCCACATGTAGGCTGCCATCTCATACAGGGCTGTGGCGGTGGGCGAGGTGCAGCCTTCGCCCCTTGGAGCTATCTCTTGTCTACCAAGGCTTCCTCAGGGAGGACTCCAGGCCATGGGGATAGGATGAACAAAGTCCTGGGCTTGTGACTGTGCAGGGCTGGTTGGTGTGTCCAGGGGCTGGGCCTTGGGGCACTTCTGGATACTGGCTGCCTCCTGCCTGGCTGCCTTGTGCCTTCCAGGCAGTCTCTCCCATGGCTTAGGGGCTCCTGGGAAGAGGCTGAGCTCACACAGGGCCACCCGTTGCAGCTGCATCTGTCCCGGCCACACCTGAAGTATGAGGTGACTATAGTTGGGGGTTGGTCTGGAACCAGACGTGGGCGTGAGATGTGTTCCTGTCTCCCAGAGTCATGGCCTCCAGAAGGAGCCATGTGGAGGCCCAGCACCTGGAGCAGTTCTGAATGCCTGGCTTCTTGGAGGCCAAGGTTCTAGGCAAGGTGGGTATCCAGGCTGGGTTGGGGCAGTGCCTCTGGGTGACTGTGTTCGTCTTCTCTTCCCCAGGTGACCAGGCATTGATGCACCCCCAGGAAGGCCACGCGCTCAGGAGCCCCCCCCGCCGCTGGCTGCTGCTCACATGGTGTCTGGGCCCTTGGCACTCCGGTGAGGCGCAGGGGAGGGGGGACCGCCACTGGTCTGACGCATGCGTGCCTGTTCTTGCCCACAGGTGGTGCGCGTGGGCAGGGCGCGGGGACATGGGGCCCGACATGGAGCTGCCCAGCCACTCGAAGCAGCTCCTGCTGCAGCTGAACCAGCAGAGGACCAAGGGCTTCCTGTGTGACGTCATCATCATGGTGGAGAACTCCATCTTCCGGGCCCACAAGAACGTCCTAGCCGCCAGCAGCATCTATTTCAAGTCCCTGGTCCTGCACGACAACCTCATCAACCTGGACACAGACATGGTCAGCTCCACAGTGTTCCAGCAGATCTTGGACTTCATCTACACAGGCAAGCTGCTGCCCAGCGACCAGCCAGCCGAGCCCAACTTCAGCACCCTCCTCACTGCCGCCAGCTACCTCCAGCTGCCCGAGTTGGCAGCCCTCTGCCGCCGCAAACTCAAGCGAGCCGGCAAGCCCTTTGGCTCTGGGAGGGCGGGGTCCACTGGCATGGGGCGGCCCCCCCGCAGCCAGCGGCTGTCCACGGCCTCTGTCATCCAAGCTCGGTATCAGGGGCTCGTGGATGGGCGCAAGGGGGCCCACGCCCCCCAGGAGCTCCCCCAAGCCAAAGGCTCAGACGATGAACTCTTTCTTGGTGGCTCTAACCAGGATAGCGTGCAAGGTCTGGGCCGGGCTGTCTGCCCAGCTGGCGGGGAGGCGGGTCTGGGGGGCTGCAGCAGCAGCACCAACGGGAGCAGCGGGGGCTGCGAGCAGGAGCTGGGCTTGGACCTGTCCAAGAAAAGCCCACCCTTGCCCCCTGCCACCCCAGGTCCCCACCTCACTCCCGATGACGCAGCCCAGCTGAGCGACAGCCAACATGGCTCGCCCCCTGCGGCCTCTGCTCCTCCCGTTGCCAACAGTGCCTCTTATTCTGAGCTGGGGGGCACCCCTGATGAGCCCATGGATCTGGAGGGGGCCGAGGACAACCACCTGAGCCTGCTGGAGGCGCCTGGTGGGCAGCCTCGGAAGAGCCTCCGGCACTCCACTCGGAAGAAGGAGTGGGGCAAGAAGGAGCCTGTGGCTGGCTCCCCCTTTGAGCGGAGAGAAGCAGGGCCCAAGGGTCCCTGCCCGGGAGAGGAGGGTGAGGGGGTCGGGGACAGGGTTCCCAATGGCATCCTGGCTAGTGGGGCTGGCCCTAGCGGGCCCTATGGGGAGCCCCCCTACCCCTGCAAGGAGGAGGAGGAGAACGGCAAGGATGCAAGTGAAGACAGTGCGCAGAGCGGGAGCGAGGGGGGCAGCGGCCATGCCAGCGCCCACTACATGTACCGGCAGGAGGGCTACGAGACGGTGTCCTACGGGGACAACTTGTATGTGTGCATTCCCTGCGCCAAGGGCTTCCCCAGCTCTGAGCAGCTCAATGCGCACGTGGAGACTCACACGGAGGAAGAGCTGTTCATCAAGGAAGAGGGGGCCTACGAGACAGGCAGTGGGGGTGCCGAGGAGGAGGCCGAGGACCTGTCAGCACCCAGTGCGGCCTACACGGCTGAGCCCCGGCCCTTCAAGTGTTCGGTCTGCGAGAAGACCTACAAGGACCCAGCCACGCTGCGGCAGCACGAGAAGACGCACTGGCTGACACGGCCCTTCCCCTGCAACATCTGTGGCAAAATGTTCACGCAGCGCGGCACCATGACGCGTCACATGCGGAGCCACCTGGGCCTGAAGCCCTTCGCCTGCGATGAGTGTGGCATGCGCTTCACCCGTCAGTACCGCCTCACGGAGCACATGCGTGTGCACTCGGGCGAGAAACCTTACGAGTGCCAGCTGTGCGGGGGCAAGTTCACCCAGCAGCGCAACCTCATCAGCCACCTGCGCATGCACACCTCCCCCTCCTAGAAGCCAAAGACCCGCGGGCGCCCTCTGCCACCTTGCTCCCCGGGAACCCATGGAAGGAGAAGCGAGGTGATGCAGCAGCAGGGGCAAGACCCTGGGTCCAGTGGAGGCTCCGGGTGGCCCCTCTGGCCCCCACTGCCCACACCCAGAGCTTTAATGGACAGTCCGTACCAAGCAGAGCCGAGAGGAGGGAAGCCAGGGGTCCCAGCCCGTCTACCTCCCCATCCCACCCAGGCCCCCAGCTCCCCGCGGGGGCCACCGCAGGGCCTGTGGGCTGGGTCACGTGGGTCTCGCTGGGACCTGGTCCCTTTGTTGCAGGCGGCTTGGAGAAAGGGCAGTGGGACGCTGGCCACGGCCAGGGTGGTGTCGGGAGCAGGCCTCACCCCGCTGGCCGTGTCTGTGTGTGTGCACGTGTGCTTGTGTCTGTGCGGGCGCGTGCAGCCCTGGTTCTGCAGGGAACAGGTGCTGGGGGTGCAGATCCCTCCCTCCTTGAGCCAGGGTGGCACTGTTCACTGGCGCTGGGACAGTCAGGGTGACCCCACCGCCTACCTCTCTACATCTAAAGAGCCCTCTGGGCCTGTGTTGCTGTTATTCCTACTGATCTGTTCCTCTGTTTTTCTTTTTGATTTTTGTTTTTTAAACCAAAACAGACAATAGCTTATTTTCTTTCCGCCCCCTCCGGGGCTGAGCCTGGGTCTGAAGACTGAATGTAACAGGGGCCGCTGGCACTCCTGCGCGTCCCCCGGCTCTGGCGCTGCAGGGGTGTCGGCGCGCCACCTCTCCAGGCCCCAGAAGCCCTTCTTGCCCAAAGGCTTCCCTGGTCCCTGAGCCCTGCCTCGGCTGCCTCAGGGGAGAGTGCTTTTCCTGTAGTTTCCAAGGAATATTCTTTGTTTAGAGGTACTTGTTTTTTATTAAGAGAAAAACCAGTGTAACGTTTATGTGACTGTTTGAACTGGAAGGTCTGGGGTTCCGGGGGGTGGGGGGAGGCTAGACTCAATGCCGGGGCCGTCGGTACTCTTGTTTTCATTTGTGTGTGCGTGCGTGTGTGTGTGTGTATGTGCGTATGTGTGTGTCTATGTGTGGTGTGTGCCGTATGCATGGGCAGATGTTTCGCTTTCCCTCCTTCCTCGCTGAACAAGGTGGAGACTTCTGACCTTTTGCTACCTCTTGAATTCATGACAACGATATGTTGGTGACTGGCAGTGGAAGCCCTTGACACTCTTGTTTTCCTTCGCTTAGCACCTAGGAAGTCGTGTGCAGGAGCCAGCAGGGCGCCAAGTGGCCCAGTGCCTGCAGCTCACCTGTGGGTTTTCCCTTTGAGCCTTTGGCCACATCCACCTCGAGGGGACCCTGGCACCCCGGGCACACAAACCTCTGTGGTATAGGTGAGGGGTGTGAGGCCCCAGCCTGGAGCCAGGCACTGGGTGCTGACAGGGGAACCATGAGGAGGGTGGCAGGTCTTTGCAGCTCCCGGCCAGGGTGAGGCGGAAGTGAGCCCTCATCCTGCCACTCCTATCCTCCATTCCTGCAAGAGTTTTAAGCTTGAGAGAGCTGACCACAGGGCCCCCCGGGGAACAGGGATGGCACTTCCCTGAGCAGTCCTGGCCCCCGGCCACTGTCTCGGGGCCCACCTCTCGCCCCTCATCTTGGTAATTAGCCAGCCTCAGATACTTCTGTGGGCCCTGAAGTGGGCTCTCAAGGTCAGACCAAGGTTGCTGATCTCAGTCCCACTGTCTTCAGCCAGCTGAAGCTGTGGGGCTGGGCTGGCAGCCTTTATTGTCATCTTGCTTCACCATTTTTTTTTCTCTCTCTTTTCATTCTATTTTAAGTTTAGACCAAAAAAATACAGAGTCATCCCCTACCCCCACCCCTCTAGAGACCCTCCAGCTAAAAACAGAGCCTGAGTTCAGGGACCCAAGTGGTGAGCGGCGTCTTTTGGGGGTGAGGGAGCTTGGGTAGATGAGGCTCCTGGCTGAGCCCTCCCTGTGGTGATCCCAGCCTAAGATGGCCCCTCTTCCCTCCTGGTGGGAGACAGAGGACTGGACCCTGGGTCTCAGGTTCCAGCAAGTCAGGCTAGGGACCTGGGGGGAGGAGACCCATGGACTTCACCCATACTCAGTGAGGGGGCTCCTGCCGTCCTGACGCCACCCCGCCCCATCAGCACTTAAGCCACATGACACAAAGTCTGTACCGCACGGGAAATGTTCACGCGCCTGGCCGTGTGCATGGCCTCCCGGGCTGTGGGCAGCCGCATCTGTGAGGTGACTCGTGAAAGTAGGTGATTCCTTTGCAGAACTTCAGGGACTGGGAGCAGAGGCCCCTCACTCAACGACGTTTGTGCGACATAGTATTGTATCCACCTTAGTATTGTATCGAGCCTTTTCTGTGTTTTAATGAGAAAGCAGAACACTAGTTTCCTATTTAAGACTTTAAGGGTTTGTGGGGCGGGGCGGGATTAACACAACATTTGGCTTTGTTTTCTTTTTCCTTTGATTTCCACATCAGGTGTGTGCGAGTGTGTGTGTGTGGAGATGTTAAGAGCCTCACAAGGAAACTGGGTTATTGGAGGCCAAGGCGGCTTACAGTTCTCTGCGTTCGTCACTTAATTCCTGAATGTTTCAGAGAAACAGGAATCAGAAAATAGCAGATATCATGTAGGAAAGAGAGGATAAACAAAGAAAAAAGAAAAAAAAATAAGCTCATACCCAAATTCACAAAGCCTATTTTTTAAACCAAAGCACATTTTGAATGAGTATGGAACCTCCATGGGCTCAGAAAAAAGATGCTAATATATTTATCTCATTGTTTACATAAGCTTTTACAGTTTCAGACCTCAGCAGCTGTAAGGCCAGTCCAGGGAACCCTCCCCTGCTGCTGGAAACCCTTCTGAGTTGGCCCTGGAGTGGCTCACGGGCAGAGAAGGGTAGCCCTGGGGCTGGGGGAGGGATTGGAAGCCTCCCTGGAGTCACCTGAGCCCTCGTCCCCATTCCCAGGGCCCCTCCAAGCCCAGCTGGCACCAAAGAGCTTGGGCCCGTGCTGACCAGCCCCCAAGGCCCTCTGGCCGGACCATGCTGGTCCTGACCAGCTAGCCTACGCGGGGATGGCCGTCAGTTCTGGCCACAGGACCCGAGTCTGGGCTTGGGTCCCCCTGCTGCTCTGCCCGTGACCCTTGGGGATGGGTTGATGCGAGGGTCCCACTCAAGCCAAAAAGCCGGGACCTTTGCGCAGCTCTGTCGACTCTGGTGGGTCCCCACTCCTGGGGCCCCCTAACCCCACCCCAGGCAGCGGAAGGGGCTGACTGGGTCTGGTCCTTACCAACATAGACGGTGCAAACACTCTTAACAGTGTTGTTTTTGTATCAATATGTTTGTGCAGTGATGAATGTATTTATTTCTCAGACTTGGGGCGAGTGAGCGGGTGGCAGGCCGGGCTCCGCCACTGCATGCTCCCGCCGGACCGAGCCCCAGCAAGGGCTCCTCCAGGATTGCAAAAAAAAAAGGAAGAGAAAAGATGAACCTTTAAGCAAATAAGAATCTCAGAGACTCGCAGCATAGCCATACACCTCAGCCTGTGAAATGAACGATCCGGACCCTCACCAACTTTCCCCACCTCAGGCAGCCCTGTGTGTTTACCGTTCATCACCACTCGGGGGCACCGGGCCGCCCACCCACTCCCAAAATCCGTCAGTATTCACTGGACCTCAGGCCCTGTGCAGGAGTGCGATCCGGGCTGGGCCGCTGGGCAGGCTGACCCCCTGCCCTCCTGCGGCCATCCTGAGTTGGGGTGAGGCCTGGGCAGCCGGAGGGCAGGGCTCAGGGAGCAGGAGGCTGCATCCGTCCACCCCCAGGCGTGGGGGACAAAAGCCAAAGGTGCCAGGCCTTAGAGCAGACAAGGGCTCTCAGCCCTGGCATGCCCCCTAAAGGGACCAAGGTCCTCCTATTTCCCAGAACCCCGTTGGGGCAGATGTTACTGAACCTGTGAATCAGACGCCAGGAGTGAGGGCTGGGGAGGGACCTAACTGGAGCCTCAGTCTGACATTCCACGCCGGGGTGGGGGTGGGCATGAGCGGTGGGAACTGAGGCTGCCCAGGACCCCCTTCCTAGGATGCCCCGGCTTCAGTCACCCCACTTTAACTTTCTACCAGGACCCCCTCCCCCTACCTCACCTTGCTATTTATTGCTGTAATTTATTGACCTCAAAAATGCTGCATAACAGACCTCACTGGGGCAGGGAGGATCCCCAGGGCTCCCACCCTCCACTTGGCGGGCCCCGTGGGGCCAGGTGCTGAGGGGAGCCTCTCTACCCCACCCATCACTAGCTTCCCTCTGCCCTCTCCCACCCCGGGGGGGACCCAGGTTGGGCACTGGCTCATTTCTCGCAAATACCTCGAAGGGGAGGGGGGAGGGATGGGGTTATAGCTGTTTTGTTTAATTGGAACTGGAAGAGGGATCATGTTTTGTTTTATGCCCTTCCCAGAAGGGGGGAGGGACACCGGGATCGCACTCCTGTACTGGCCACCGCCGCTGTCACTTGTCACATTGAGTTCATGTCCCTTGAGAGTTTGTATAAATTCAGGTCAGAGCTGCAGCTACACAGCTGCCCAGTGTCATAGAAAAGCAATTCACCAACGACTGATCTCTCCATTCAGAAGTGTGCAGTCTTAAATGTACAGCGATAAGAAACTGTTATTTTATGATCTTTTCATTAAAAGCTTGATTGAAAACTCTGGTGTGGGACCTCCATATTCTGCTTTGG